TGCTGACCTTCCTTCCACTACTGTCCTATGACCCTGCCAAATCCCCCTCTGCAAGAAACACCCAAGAATGATCAATAAAAACAACAACAACAAACAACAAAAAATACTAGACCAATTTTAAAAAAAATAAAAATATCATGAGATGGAACTAAGCATCTGTATTGCAAAGTAACTCTCCCAGTTGATTTTCTGCATAGTAATGATTGAGAATCCCCTGATCTAGATCCAACAGATCTCGACCTTTATAGACGCTATCAAGGAAGCACCTAAGGAAGACAATTTTCCTGACTATATCCATACCTCCAGTTAGTAATAGATCTAGAGATCTAGAATCCAAATCCAGACCTCCTGCCTCCATGTGCGGTGGTCTTTCACTGTTGTTTTGTTCCACTTGGTGAAGAGGATTTGAGAATAAATAGCCACATGATTCAACTCCCTCCTCAGTTCTGAGTAATATAGTCTTGTCCTAGCAAGCAAGAAGCTCATACAGTAGTGGATGAGGCAAATATACATTCACTAATCTAACATACAAGGCAGTAAGTACTGTAACATAAACAAAGCACTTTGGACTTTCAGACCAGGAGAAAGTGGGGTGATTAATTCTTAGCAGGGCAAGTAAAGTCTGGGAAGTGTTCACTAACAAAATGTCTGGTCATTAATGAAACCAACTGGTTTCTCAACACAGTCTAATTTATTGTAACAATATAAATGGTTGTTTGTTCATAAACTTTCATCTTTTGCCAAAATGTTTGTAGCTTATGTCCCCATTTAACAAGGTTTTATGGCCAAAACTGTGCACCCACATCATACTAATGAACTGGCTGTCCAATAAAAAAAGGACTCTCAGTCTTCCCATAAAAGCAATTTTGCATGCATAGAACACGTCTATCTATGAATATGCCTAATGAGGTACACAAAGACTCTTATTATCCAAACAGAGACATTCCACTGGTGCTAGACAGCCACAGATGGAAGTTTTCTCTGCCTCCTGGAAATGAAGACAAACTTTTTTCTTTCTTCAGCCATGAGGATTGCTGTCCTCCTCTTCGCCATTTTCTTCTTTATGAGCCAAGTTCTACCAGGTAACAAAATAAACTTGGTAAGAGTAGAGTGCGAATGGTTACAATAACCCTCTTCTTCATGTAGCCAGGGGCAAATTCAAGGAGATCTGTGAACGTCCAAATGGCTCCTGTCGGGACTTTTGCCTTGAAACAGAAATCCATGTTGGGAGATGTTTAAATAGCCAACCCTGCTGCCTGCCTCTGGGGCATCAACCAAGAATTGAGAGCACTACACCCAAAAAGGACTGAAGCCTGTTGTTTTCTGGAGGTTTTATGTTCTCTTTTTTCTCTCTCCCTCTCTCTGTCTCCCTGTCTCCCTTTCCCTCTCTCCATTTTTCTCACAGGGATTTTTATTGAATCCTCAAAAAAGAATAAACCAAAACCAACCAGCACAAAACTCTTTTAAAAGTTTATATTACTGGCTGGGTG